GGTGAAAGAAAAAAAGCGCTCTGGGAACCATTGTTAGCTCAGGCTGTGATTTCGTTCATTCTATTACAGTGGGTTAAATTACCTGTTGTTTGCCAAACCCTATACCAGTTTATGGGGTTACAGGGGTCAGTGTAGGCATCATGGGGGCGGACGGTGAAGTAGCAAAGGAAAACCAGCCACAGTATGAAGAGCCTCGAACAACCATTTTACTCCGTGCCAGTACACATGGGAAAGGGTTGAAAGGATATGTGAACCTGCCGCCACCAATTCCTTGATTATTCACTGGAACCCTTTCAGCCAGAGAAGATAGACACAGTACTGGGCTTTACTGAGGACTGGGTGGCGCTGTCTTTAGGGGCAGGTTAATAATATACACCTAAGTGACAAGAACACTCACACCCGAGGAAATTAGAGTAGTAAATAGACACGTGGAAAAATGTGCCATCTTATCAGTAATTAAAGAAGCAAAAATGTAAACAAAGCGGCACCTAGTAAGGTAGAAGACAAAGCAAAATATCTAAGGCTGTTAAATAATGGGGAAGCAGGCGCCTTAGAAAACAAGGGCAAATGTAAAAAACCTCTAAGGCAAGAGTTCGGTGGGGAATCTGCGGGATTCTGTGTGCTGAAGCGCAGGAGGCACGAGTCACCTTTGCAGTCTCCGGTACCAAACGGGCAAGGGGTCCCCGTAAGACTGCTGCACCCTGGCCGAAGGTAGCGGGTGAAGCGCCTCGGCGTCTCTAGGCAACCGATCAGCCCGCCCACTCCGGGGTGACTTCCTCGTAATTGGCTCTCGAATCCACCAATGGGCGCACAGGGGGAGCTTCCCGCCACCTCTGGCGCCCGCTTTCAAACAGCCGTACTTTGCAACTGCAGGTGGACTTCTCAACCAAGCTTGAGGAAGGCGGAGACTTCTGCCTCCTCGCTCTGCCCTGAGCTGGCACGGCTCCGCCCACCGGGCGAGCTTCTAGTCGGCGATTGAAGGATGCGAGTGCTCCTTAAGGGCCTCCGCCCCGTGAGTTCGGTTGTGACTAGGAAGGAGCTAGTGGACTAGAGCCAGGGTAAGGGGATCTGCTAGAAGTTGGTCTTCCGCCAGGACTAGAGTTTCCTCGCGGTAACAGCCTCCGTGGCCTCCGGTAAGTTCTGATTCACGGGTGAGCTTGGACCTTCCAGAAACCAAACATCTTTCCCTTCCCACAGGAGGACCATGTCATTAGACTTTGGCAGTGTGGCACTACCAGTGCAAAATGAAGATGAAGAGTATGACGAAGAGGACTATGAAAGAGAGAAAGAGGTAAGTTGTTAAAAAAAAAAAAAAAAAGAGACGGTATGATATTGATGCAGACCTTTTGACTCAGTTGCAGCAGTTACTCACAGACCTTCCCCATGACATGCTGGATGACGACCTCTCCTCTCCAGAGCTCCAGTATTCGGACTGCAGCGAGGATGGCACAGACGGACAGTAAGCACCTGAAGTCACTTTCACTTGTATATGCTTTAAATCGAAAGTATTCCTTTTTCTCGAGACCACATCATCCTGAGCAATTGGAGATGAGCTGGAATGAGCAAATGCTGCCCAAATCTCAAAGTGTAAATGTAAGTATCTGGTGTGATGATGACTTTGGTGACGTGCTTTTGTTTTACTCTTGTTATCTAATAGGGCTATAATGAAATTCAGAGTTTATATGCTGGAGAAAAATGTGGTAATGTCTGGGAAGAAAATAGAAGTAAAACTGAAGACCGACATCCTGTGTACCATCCTGAAGAAGGTGGAGATGAAGGTGGAAGTGGTTATAGTCCTCCAAGTAAATGTGAACAGACTGATTTATATCACCTTCCTGAAAACTTTAGGCCATATACCAATGGTCAGAAGCAGGAATTTAATAACCAAGCAACCAATGTAATTAAATTTTCAGATCCTCAATGGAACCATTTTCAGGTATTGTAAAAACTTGACTTTCAAGAACTTGTATCTTAATTGTCAGTTTCATTTGTTATCACAGGGTCCCAGTTGTCAAGGTTTGGAACCGTATAATAAAGTGACATATAAACCTTATCAGTCTTCTGCCCAGAATAATGGCTCACCAGCCCAGGAGATAACAGGAAGTGACACATTCGAAGGCCTGCAACAACAATTTTTAGGAGCTAATGAGAGTAGGTATCAAGTTTATATTTATTTTTTAATATTTTTATCTAATAAATTGTCTTTAATTCCCAGACTCTGCAGAAAATATGCAGATTATTCAACTTCAGGTTCTTAACAAAGCAAAAGAGAGACAACTGGAGAACTTAATTGAAAAGTTAAATGAAAGTGAACGTCAAATTCGATATCTGAATCACCAGCTTGTAATAATAAAAGGTAAGATGCTGGATGCTGTCATTTATGAGGTACATTATTTATATAAACATTTTTAATACCGTAGATGAAAAGGATGGTTTGACTCTCAGCCTTCGAGAATCACAGAAACTCTTTCAGAATGGAAAAGAAAGAGAGATACAGCTTGAAGCTCAAATAAAAGCACTGGAGACTCAGATACAAGCATTAAAAGTCAATGAAGAACAGGTACCTATTTTAACTTATGTATGGTAAAAAAATTAAACATGGATATCCTGTGTGTATTTACTAGATGATCAAGAAGTCCAGAACAACTGAAATGGCTCTGGAAAGCTTGAAGCAGCAGCTGGTGGACCTTCATCATTCTGAATCACTTCAACGAGCTAGAGAACAGCATGAGAGCATTGTTATGGGCCTCACAAAGAAGTACGAAGAGCAAGTATTGTCCTTACAAAAGAATTTGGATGCCACAGTCACCGCACTTAAAGAACAGGTTGGGATGATTTCAAATGAGCAACTGTTATCAAAATGACTTCCTGAACTTTTTTTCTATTTAGGAAGACATTTGCTCTCGTCTGAAAGATCACGTGAAACAACTGGAAAGGAATCAAGAAGCAATCAAGTTAGAAAAGACTGAGATCATTAATAAGTTGACAAGAAGTCTAGAGGAGAGTCAAAAGCAGTGTGCCCACTTGTTGCAGTCCGGTAGGTGTCTGGTAGGTCCACTGTCTCCCCAGTTCAGTATATCCTATGGTTCTTTCCTCTGCAGGGTCAGTACAAGAGGTGGCTCAGCTACAGTTCCAGCTGCAGCAAGCACAGAAGGCACATGCTATGAGTGCAAACATGAACAAGGCTTTGCAAGTGAGTGTTGCCACTTGGAAGAGGCTCTATGGTGAAAATTATTTTTAATAATTTTGTGTTGTAGGAAGAATTAACAGAACTAAAAGATGAAATTTCTCTCTATGAATCTGCTGCAAAACTAGGAATACATCCAAGTGACTCAGAAGGAGAATTAAATATAGAACTCACTGAATCGTATGTGGATTTGGGTATTAAAAAGGTCAACTGGAAAAAATCCAAAGTTACCAGGTATGGAAAGAATATTTTAGTTTACTGTAGAATTTAATGTTAAAAATCACAATTTCTCCATTAGCATTGTACAAGAAGAAGACCCAAATGAAGAGCTTTCAAAAGATGAGTTCATTCTGAAGTTAAAGGCAGAAGTACAGCGTTTGCTGGGTAGCAACTCAATGAAGCGTCATCTGGTGTCTCAGTTACAAAATGACCTCAAAGACTGTCATAAGAAAATTGAAGATCTCCACCAAGTGAAGAAGGATGAAAAAAGCATTGAGGTTGAGGTATGTAAAGCCTATAGAGTTAAAAAACCATTACTTGTAAAACTTTTGACCTTTTAATATTCAGACTAAAACAGATACCTCAGAAAAACCAAAGAATCAATTATGGCCTGAGTCTTCTACTTCTGATGTTGTCAGAGATGATATTCTGCTGCTTAAAAATGAAATTCAAGTTTTACAACAACAAAATCAGGTGATTAAAAATATTTTTTATATTTTATGAGATGTAAGTACTAAGTTTATTCTTTTGTGTCTAGGAACTTAAAGAAACTGAAGGAAAACTGAGAAATACAAATCAAGACTTATGTAATCAAATGAGACAAATGGTACAAGATTTTGACCATGACAAACAAGAAGCTGTGGATAGGTAAGGTCTATATAGATGCCTGACGACTGTCTGGGCATTGCCTTTGATTCCGCTCTGTTTCCAGGTGTGAAAGGACTTATCAGCAGCACCATGAAGCCATGAAAACTCAAATACGTGAAAGCCTATTAGCAAAGCATGCTTTGGAGAAGCAGCAGCTCTTTGAGGCTTATGAGAGAACTCATTTGCAACTGAGGTGAGAATAAAGAGTTTAGCTGCCTTTTAAGCAATCATTTAGTTGCTGGTTTTGTGTATCCAAGGTCTGAGTTGGATAAGTTGAATAAGGAGGTGACTGCTGTGCAGGAATGTTACCTAGAAGTGTGCAGAGAGAAGGATAATCTAGAATTGACTCTCAGGAAGACCACTGAAAAGGAGCAACAGACTCAGGAGAAGGTACAGTACAAGTTTATGTTGTATCGACATCCTTCTTCTCGTATGATTTTTCTTCTGAAAACAGATCAAAGAAAAACTCATTCAACAGCTTGAAAAGGAGTGGCAGTCTAAGCTGGATCAAACTATAAAGGCAATGAAAAAGAAGACCTTAGATTGTGGCAGCCAAACTGACCAAGTAACCACCAGTGATGTTATTTCCAAGAAAGAGATGGCAATTATGATAGAAGAGCAGAAGTGCACAATCCAGCAAAACTTAGAACAAGAGAAGGACATAGCCATCAAGGGGGCTATGAAGAAACTCGAAATTGAATTGGAACTCAAACATTGTGAAAATATTACCAAACAGGTAAAAGGCAGATTTATTCTAGTAAATTTATTCCTTTACCTCTTTCTTTTGCAATGTCCTACAGGTAGAAATAGCTGTGCAAAATGCTCATCAGCGATGGCTGGGAGAACTACCAGAGCTGGCAGAGTATCAAGCACTTGTGAAGGCAGAACAGAAAAAGTGGGAAGAACAGCATGAGGTCTCTGTGAACAAAAGGGTAAGAGCTCTTCTGCAAAGACACTTCAGGAGACTTTCAAAATGCATGTTGTTATGTTCTTTAGATATCATTTGCTGTTTCTGAAGCTAAAGAGAAATGGAAGAGTGAGCTTGAAAATATGAGGAAAAATATACTTCCTGGAAAGGAATTGGAAGAGAAGATTCATTCTCTTCAGAAGGAACTTGAGTTAAAGAACGAAGAAGTCCCTGTGGTCATCAGGGCTGAGTTAGCTAAGGCTCGGAGTGAATGGAACAAAGAAAAGCAAGAAGAAATCCACAGAATCCAAGAACAAAATGAGCAAGATTACCGGCAATTTTTAGATGATCACCGAAATAAAATTAATGAGGTGCTTGCGGCAGCTAAAGAAGACTTTATGAAACAAAAAACTGAACTACTTCTTCAGAAGGAGACAGAATTACAAACTTGTCTAGACCAGAGTCGTAGAGAATGGACTATGCAGGAAGCCAAGCGGATCCAACTGGAAATCTATCAGTATGAGGAAGACATCCTGACTGTACTTGGGGTTCTTTTAAGTGATACCCAAAAGGAGCACATCAGTGATTCTGAGGACAAGCAGCTTTTGGAAATCATGTCGACTTGTTCTTCAAAATGGATGTCTGTGCAATATTTTGAAAAACTAAAGGGCTGCATACAGAAAGCATTTCAAGATACACTTCCTCTGCTTGTAGAAAACGCTGACCCAGAATGGAAAAAGGTATGTTCCTGAGAGTGAGAGAAGGTATTGAATAAGCATTAACTTTGAAGATACTTTATTTCAGAGAAATATGGCCGAGCTCTCTAAGGATTCTGCCAGCCAGGGCACTGGCCAAGGAGACCCTGGACCTGCTGCTGGACACCATGCTCAGCCCTTGGCCTTACAAGCAACAGAAGCAGAAGCTGGTAATTGGATTTTGTTCCCACCAGTCTTTGTATATAAAAGTTTTCTGTCATTTAATTTTTGCAGATAAGAAAAAGGTCCTTGAAATTAAGGATTTATGCTGTGGACACTGCTTCCAAGAACTTGAAAAGGCAAAGCAGGAATGTCAAGATCTGAAAGGAAAACTGGAGAAATGCTGTAGGCATCTTCAGCATTTAGAAAGGAAGCACAAAGCTGTAGTGGAAAAAATTGGAGGTTAGCATTTAAAGTAGCACTGCTACCAATATCTGTCTAATATACTATAAACTTTCTGTTATAGAAGAGAATAATAAAGTTGTTGAAGAATTAATAGAAGAAAACAACGACATGAAGAATAAATTGGAAGAATTGCAAACACTTTGTAAAACACCACCAAGGTATACTTTTACTATTTTAAAGTGCTATTTTATCTGTTTTTGTAATCTTTGGTTTGTTTTTTAGGTCATTGTCAGCAGGGGCCATTGAAAATGCTTGCCTGCCATGCAGTGGGGGAGCCTTGGAAGAACTTCGTGGGCAGTACATTAAAGCTGTAAAAAAAATTAAATGTAAGTTTAATTCTGAAGATTTTAAGGATGGCCATTCTGTGGGCATTTTCTCACTTCCCTATAGGTGACATGCTTCGTTATATTCAGGAGAGTAAGGAACGAGCTGCAGAAATGGTAAAAGCAGAGGTACTGCGAGAACGTCAAGAAACCGCCCGAAAGATGCGCAAATATTATTTGATTTGCCTCCAACAGATTTTGCAGGATGATGGAAAAGAAGGGTGAGTTCAGTCTGAACAATGTGTCCTGAGATCTATATTTTTAATATTCTGGAATTCCCCACAGGGCTGAGAAAAAGATTATGAATGCTGCTAGCAAACTTGCTACAATGGCAAAATTACTGGAAACACCTATTTCTAGTAAGTCCCAAAGCAAAACTACACAGTCAGGTTGGGGGTTAATCTAGTGTATTTTTCCACCCAGAGCCAGATAACTTAGGTGGTGATGGGGAGACGGCAAGATGCATCCTCCTCCTCCTGATAACCATCTCTAAAAGCAAGAACCGAGAAGGAAAACTTTTTGGGCTTGGAAAGCTCTGTCACCTTAACTCTTGACCAGGGATAAATAAGTCTAAAAATTGGTCCTGGACTTCAGTGCTTGAATTCACATACAGCTATAGTAAGGAACAAACCATCTTGTCAAAGTCTCACTTGTATTCCTGAAGATACAATGCTCCTTCTCCAACAGTTAGGCTGTCATCTCTCACTCTAGAAAAAAACTCTAAAACAGCCAAGTTTATGCTCCCTATGGATCTGGTTGGTGCTTGATCGTTTTAAGCCCTTGTTTTTAGTAAACTTAGAATCTAGGCTCGTTGCTCACCTACCTTTTCCACTTGGTTCAAAATCCATGTCAGTTATTTAAACTCTCAACATTAAGGTTGAAATTGGAAGTTCTCTTGCTTTCTGCTCCTTTTAGAGTATCCTTAATCTTTTTTGATACTCATAATCTCAATAGGATTAAGTTACTTTATGTCATACATCCTATATCCAATTGGTTGGAGATAGGGTGTGGTATAGGGTGTATGACAAGGTAACCTAATTCTATTATGATAAATATGAAGGTATCCACTTATTAGTGTGCAAATGAAGGGACTACACAGCCAAACTATGACTAGTGGTGTACATTGGTTTGAAAGGTCATGGCAGAACAAAAGGGAGGCAGGAGCCCTGTAGATATCATGATCACATAAATCTCACTTTGTCATGATATTTAGCCCTTTTTTTAATGTTGCTGGATTTTTATTTTATTTTATACTTTGTTAAAGATTTTCATGTGTATGTTCTTGAGAGATATTGGTCTCTTGTTTTCCCATGCTCTCTGTCTTGCTTTGGTAAAAGGGTAATACCAGTCCCATAGGGTGAGTTGGAAAGTGTTTCCTTGCCTGTGTTTTCTGAAAGAATTGGTGTAGCATTGGTATTACTTCTTCTTTATATATTGGATGGAGTTTACTAGGTGAAGGCATCTAGCCTGGGCTGGTGGTGGGGGTGGTGCAGAAGTGTGGATTTTAAGTAATGTATTTTCTTGTTATAGAGCTATTCATAATTTCCATTTTTTCTTTAGTCAGTTTTGGTAGTTTTTGGTTTTTGAGGAATTTGGCTATTTTATCTAAATTGTCTAATTTGTTGACACAGTTAGCCATAGTATTCTCATAATCCTTTCATTTCAGTAGGCTTGATAATGATGTCCCCCTTTCATTCCTGATTTTGGTATTCTGTGTCATCTCATTTTTTTCTTAGTCTATCTAAAGGTTTATCAGATTAGTTGATTTGTTTTCCCCCAAAGAACTTTTGGGTTCTTCTCTTTTCTCTTGTTTTTCTATTGCCAATTTCATTGATTTTTCCCTCTTCCTTCTGTTTGCTTTATGTCTAATTAACTGTTCTTTGTTCTTTTTTTTAAAATTTATTTATTTTTGAGATGGAGACTTGCTCTGTCGCCAGGCTGGAGTGAAGTGGCGCGATCTTGGCTCATTGCAACCTCCGTCTCCCGGGTTCAAGCAATTCTCCTGCCTCAGCCTCCCGAGTAGCTGGGACTACAGGCGTGTGCCGCCATGCCCAGCTAATTTTTGTATTTTTAGTAGAGACATCGTTTCACCATATTGGCAAGGCTGTTCTTGAACTCCTGACCTCAAGTGATCCGCCCACCTCCGCCTCCCAAAGTGCTGGGATTACAGGCATGAGCCACCACGCCTGGCCCTTCATCGATTCTTAAAGTGAAAGTTTAGATTATTGATATGAAACTGTTCTCTATTGATATAGATGTATAAAGCTCTGAATTTCTCTCTAAGCACTGTTTAAGTTGCACCTCATATGTTTTGATATGTTGTATTGTTGTTTTCATTTAGTTCAAAATATTTTCAAACTTCCCTTGCGATTTTTCTTTTGACCCACAGATTATTTAGAAGTATGTTACTTCATTTCTAAGAATTGCAGATTTTCAAAGTTTCTTTCTTATTTATTTTTAATTTACTTGTTTTCAGATAATATACTTTGAATGATTTCCATCCTTTTAAATTTCTTGAGACTTGTTTTATGGCCTGGCATATGGCCTATCCTGGAATGTTTCACATGCACCTGAAAAGAATGTATATTCTGCTCTTTTTGGATGGAGTATTCAAAAATGTCAGTTCAAGTTGGTTGATAGCATTGTTCAAGTCTGCTATAGCCTTGCTGATTTTATTCCTATTTGTTCAACTGGTTATTAAGAGTGAGATATTGTAATCTCTGGCTGTAATTGTTAAACTTTTTTCTTTCAATTCTGTCAGTTCTTGCTTCATGTATTTTGAAGCTTTGTTGTTAGGTATATATACCTTTATATCTGTTATGCCTTTCAGATGAATTGGCCCTTTATTATTTTAAAATATCCCTCTTTGTATCTACTATATTTCTTGTTTTAAAAGTCCATTGTGTCTATAATTACTACAGCCACTGCAGCTCTCTTATGATTACTGTTTGCATGGCATGTCTTTCTGTTTTTTTCCTTTTAACCTATTTGTATCTTTTAATTTGAAGTGAGTCTCTGGAAGACAGTATAGTGCTGGATGTTGCTTTTTTTTTTTTTATCAGAGAAGCTTTGATTGGAGTTTTTAGGTGCATTAAAATTTACTACAATTTTGTTAGGTTTGCATTTTCCATTTTGCTATTTGGTTACTGTGTATCTTTCGTTATTGAATTGCTCTTTTATTGCCTTCTTCTGCATTAAACAGATATTTATGAGGGTACCATTTTAGTTTTTTTAACCTTTTTTTTTTTAGCTATTTTTCTAAGTGGTGTCTCTACTTATCATAGGTATCTTAACTTACTACGGCCTACTTCACATGAATATTGACTAACTTCTGGTACAATATAGCAACTTTGCCCCAGTTTAGCTTCATTTCCTTGCCCCTCCTTTGTGCTATTATGTCTTATATATGTATGTGTGTATATATATATATATGTATATGTATATATGTATATATTACAGTGTTATAATTATTGCTTTATACAATAAAGCAATATGTCTTCTAAAGAATTTAATAGAAGAAATGTATATTTATAGTTCTTTATATTTACTGACGTAGTAATCATTTCTGCTGCTCTTTCTTTGTTCCCATGGATTCTAGTTGCCAGGTCTGTTGTCATTTCCTTTCATCTATATTCTACTTCCTTTAGTATTCCAAGTAAGGCAAGTATGCCAGCAACAAATTCTCTCAGTCTTTGTGGATTTTGGAATATATTTCAAATTTATATATGAAGGACAGTATGTGATATATTTAGAGTTCTCGGTTGACTTTTTTCCTCCAGCATTTTGAATATGTCATTCCACTGCCTTATGGTCACCACTATTCATGATGAAAAGTCAACTGTTAATCCTGTTGTTCTTTATATATGATGAATTGTTTTTCTTATACTGTTTTTAAGATTTTCTCTTTGGCTTTCAACAGTCTGAGCATGGTGTGTCTAGGTCTGAATTTGTGTTTATCCTACTTAGAGTCTGTTGAGCTTCTAGGATTTCTAGATTTATCCTTTTAATACAATTTAGGCAGTTTTTTGGCCACTATTTCTTCAATTATTTTTTTCTGTCCTCGTTTCCTCTTTCTGGGGCTTTCATATACATTAATATGCTTACCATTGTGTCACAGGTCTTTGAGGCACTGTGCATTCTTCTTTAATCATTATTGTTTTTCATATTGGATAATTTTATTAATCTATGTGCAAGTTTCCTGATCCTTCTGCCATCTCAATTCTGCTGTTTAGCCTATCTAGGAATTTTCATTTCAGCTATTGAACTTTCTGACTCTAGAATTTTCATTTGGCTCTTTTTAAATTGATGCATAATAGTTGTACATATTTTGGGGATAGACATATTTTGATACATGCATGCAATGTGTAATGATCGACCAGGGCAACTGGGACATCCATCACCCCAAACAGTCACCCCTTCTTTATATTGGGAACCTGCCAATTCCTCCAGCAATTTTGAACTTTACAACAAATTATTGTTAACTATAGTTACCCTACTATACTAGAGTGGTTGGTTAATGGATACAAAAACATCATTTTATATATATGTATGTATATATTTTAAGACAGTATATCACTCTGTCTCCCAGGCTGGAGTACAGTGGTGCAGTCATGGCAGCCTTGAACTCCTGGGCTCAAGTGATCCTCCCCGCTCAGCCTCCCAAGTAGCTGGGACTACAGGTGTATGCCACCATGCCTGGCTAATTTTTTTTTTTTAATTATAAGTAAGGGATCTCACCATGTTGCCCAGGCTGATCTCGAACTCCTGGCCTCCCAAAGTGCTGAAATTTTAAGCATGAGCCACCAGACCTGGCCACATTTGGCTCTTTAATAGTTACTTGTTTAAAAATAGCTACAAAGCAGCTATTACAAATGTGTTTTAAAAATTAAGGTAAAATGTTTAAAGAATTAAAAGCATGACTTTTTTTTTAACCAGAGATTCATCATTGATCATGTATTCTTTTTTTTTCCTTTACTCTAAAAAAAAAAAATACATGTGCAGAACATGCAGATTTGTTACCTAGGTATATGTGTGCCATGGTGGTTTGCTGCACCTATTGACCCATCCTCTTAAGTTCCCTCCCCTCACCCCAAACCCCCAACAGGCCCTGGTGTGTGTTGTTCCCCTCTCTGTGTCCATGTGTTCCCAATGTTCAGCTCCCAATGTTCTCACTCACTTATGAGTGAGAACATGCAGTGTTTTGTTTCCTGTTCCTGTGATAGTTTGCTGAGGATGATGGCTTCTAGCTTCATCCACATCCCTTGCAAAGGACATGATCTCATTCTTTTTTATGGCTGCATAGTATTCCATGGTGTGTATGTACCACATTTTCTTTATCTAGTCTATCATTAATGGGCATTTGAGTTGGTTCCATGTCTTTGCTATTGTAAATAGTGCTGCAGGAAACATACGTGTGCATGTGTATTTATAGCAGATTGATTCATAATCCTTTGACTATATACCCAGTAATGGGATTGCCTGGTCAGATGGTATTTCTGTTTCCAGATCCTTGAGGAATCGCCATACTGTCTTCCACAATGGTTGAACTAATTTACATTCCCACCAACAGTGGAAAAGCATTCCTATTTCTCCTCAACCTCGCCAGCAACTATTGTTTCCTGACTTTTTAATAATCACGTGAGATGATTGGCGTGAGATGGTATCTCATTGTGGTTTTGATTTGCATTTCTCTAATGACCAGTGATGTTGAGCTTTTTTCATATGTTTGTTGGTCACATAAATGTCTCCTTTTTAGAAGTGTCTGTTCATGTCCTTTGCCCACTTTTTGTTGGGGTTGTTTGTTTCTTGTTGGGGTTGTTTAAGTTCCTTGTAAATCTGGATATTAGACCTTTGTCAGATGGGTAGATTGCAAAAGTTTTCTCCCATTCTGTAGGTTGCCTGTTCACTCTGATGATAGTTTATTTTGCTGTGCAGAAGCTCTTTAGCTTAATTAGATCCCATTTGTCAATTCTGGTTTTTGTTGCAATTGCTTTTGGCGTTTTTGTCATAAAGTCTTTTCCTATGCCTATGTCCTAAATGGTATTGCCTAGGTTTTCTTCTAGGGTTTTTATGGTTTTGGGTTTTACATTTAAGTCTTTAATCCATCTTGAGTTAATTTTTGTATAAGGTGTAAGGAAGGGGTCCAGTTTCAGTTTTCTGCATATGGCTAGCCAGTTCTCCCAGCACCATTTACTGAATAGGAGATCCTTTCCCCATTGCTCGTTTTCGTCAGGAAAAACGTGACTATTTTAAAATAGCAACTATAATACAATATTCCCTGTTGAGTCATTGTCATCATATTTTCATCTTATTTTTTTCTTTTCCATATATTTTTCTGGTAAATATTTTTTGTCTGGTAAGAACACAGGAAGGTAAGATATACTCAACAAATTTTTAAGTGCACAATACAGTGTTGTTAACTATACATACAGTGTTTTACATCAGATCTCTAGAACGTTTTCATCTTGAGTAACTAAAACATTATACCTGTTGAACAGTAACTCCCCATTTCCCCTGACAGCCCCCTTCTATTCTGTTTCTGTGAGTTTGACTATTTTAGAAATCTCATGTAAGTGAAATCATGCAGTATTTGTCCTTTTGTGACTTTTAGTCTTTATTCAACATCCAAGCACATGCATAGTTTTTCTTGACAGCTTTTTTCTTTGATATAAATCAGACTTTCTGTTTCTTTACATACGCTATAAATTTGTTGAAAACTGGAAATTTTACGTAACATATTGTGGCAACTCTGGATTTGGTATTTGTTCCCCTGGGGGTTGTTATTGCTGGTTTATTATTATTGTTGTGTTGTTTCATTATTTGCTTAGACTTTATCTGCAAAATCCTCTATGGTGTGTGCCTGCTGATTTCTCCACTGTTGTTTTAATTTGCATTTCTAGTTTTTAGCTGGTCATTTTAGGGGATTTCTATGCATCTGTATTGCTTAATGATTATTCAATTATTGGTTGAAGGCTGTATTGAAAAACCTTGAGTCAGTAGGTCTTCATCCTATGCTGATGTGTCTGTGCATTCAATGTTCAGGCAATTTTCCAGTCTTCCTCCACTTTGCTTCCCTCTGAGCGCTTCCAGGTCTTCCTGCTCATGTGCACATCCTCATTAGTTCAGGGATATGTGGTGAGCATGGGCTTTCTTAGGTTTTCCCTACATATGCACACAGCCTCCCACTCCAGCAGAGATATGCGGAGAGCTTATTTAGCCCCTCATTTCTAGACTTTCTTCCTGTTAATTTAAAAATTAGTCTGCCCATCTCTTGCCCCAAATGGGACTGCAATCTCAGACTAGCGGAGCTATGCATCTTCCCTGTTTTTGTCCCTCTAACTTTACTGTTTTTAACTAACCCTACTACTGGGCATGGGCTCCTTTCCTTCTACTCCAAATCAAGTGAGCCCACTGTAGCAGAGAGGCTGCTAATGTTCACTGTCATTCCTACACTGTTAGCACTACCTCACTGATCAAGCTGGGGAGCGGAATGGGAGCAGCCCCTGGTAAGAACGCCTCAGAGTCTCACTGATCTTCCAAAGTTCAGCAGCTTCTCAATTTTGGTTGTTTCCCTTTGGTTGATTTTTGGAGCCCTGAAATGGTTGTTTTTCTTCTTTTTTCAGTTTTGTAGTAATTTTTTTTGGGGGGGGCCGGTGGGGAGCTTCTTCACTCCAGTATCACCAGAAATTTCCTTATTTTTATTTATTTGTTACGTACTGGAGTAATCTCTTTTCTGTGTATTTATTAATTTTTTCTTTATTTTCCCCAACTTTTTATATTGAAAATCTTCATAATCTGTAGAAAATAAACACCTATATACCCTGCATTTAGATTTACCAATTGTTTACTTTCTACATTTGTTTTATATTTGTCTGTAAATATACATATGTATGCATGTACATAGTATGTACATGTATATAAAAACATTTTTCCTTAACCATGAAGATTATTTGCAGACACCCTGAGTATTCCTTCCTAAATACTTCAGCATACATTTTCTAAGAACAAAAACATTTTATTTCTTAAATACAATTGTCATATTTAGGACATTGAATATTGATAAATATTTATATACATATACACTTAAAAAATTTTT